ACAGCTGACGCACATTACCCAGTGGGAAGGGAAGCCACGCACATCGCACATTTCCCTTTTTAAAGTACGTCTAGCCAATTCAAGAGTAACACAAAACATAGAGTCTAACAGCACATTATTAAACTTCCTCTCGGTATAAATCAGTTTAAAAATGAACATACACTTTAGAAAACAACAAAACACTAAACTTGTGAAGCTCAGAAAGAAGCCAGGAATATTCCTTTTAAATATGTTCTCGGTGGTTAAGAGGAAATGTCCGATGATGTCATCCCTAGATACTCCCTAGTGATGAACACTAACTACTGGTCCTTAAAGGGGGACCATTTTCCTGCAAACCGTGGCGGTCGCTGAGCTTTGCTCAAAGATTCTTTAACCAAAGTCAGGGAAGAGGGGTGTTCGCTGTCTCGGGCTAGAAATCAGGGAAGAGCGCTGGTCCCCGGGCCCCCAGCCCCGGCTCCCAGACCACAGGCGGCCAGGCCTGGGGCGGGCGGGGAAGGGCCTGGGAGCGGCCCAGCTGCACCTGCTCCTCAGGAAGCCGATGGCCCGGGGGCGGGCCGGGGTCTGGGGGTGGTTGTCCCCCATCGGGGCACAGCCCGGCCTCTAGCCGCCCGGTAGACTCCCCGCCCCCCACCTCGCCCCGGTTCCCGGAGGAAAAGACAATACATTTTAACGCCATTGGAGCTGCTGCTGTGCTGCGGCTGCTGCTTCTCCGCCTCCGCGGGGTGCGGCTCTCGCCGCGGCTCGCCCGGCGGCTCTGCGGGCTGCAGGTGCGGGCTGTCGCCACCAGTGGCCCCGGGCACCTCGGCCTTGTTGGCGTCCGCCATCCCGCCGCCGCTGCCTCCGCCTCGGCCGCCTGAGCTGAGGGGCTCCGAGCGCGACAATGGCGGCTGCCGGGGAAGCGGTAACGGATCCCGATTTGAAAAGGCCCCGAGCGCTCAGTAACCCGGATCTCGCGAGAACCGGTCGAGACTGGGTGACTGGGAGATGGTGTGTGCCGGGTGCGGGGGGTGGGAGTGCGGGGGGAGGGGAGCCATGGGAGCTGGGGTCAGGGCCGCTGTTGCTGCAGTCGGCCCTACACCTGCCTGGGAGGGCTGGACCAGTCCTGAAAGCCCCCGGTGGTGGTGCCATGTCTGCCCACCAGCCCGCCTGTCGCTTGGCACCAGTGGAGTCTTCGCTTGCAAAGCGGGATTAGACATCAAAGCCCTAACACCCAGACTGTTCAATTCATTCCAGGTAGGGGCAGTTAAAGAACACACCACTTTGCATTTTCTTCCTCTCTTCCTCTTTCTTTTAGCAGAACTGAAGAATAGAGCCTGTTGCTGCTGGAGCTGATTCCCTTCCCCTCCTCATCTCCCACCTCCTTTCAGTCTCACATACACACACAGATGCTGCCACAGACACACGCGAGCGCAAATATTTACACACTGCCACACCGAAGAAATCCATGCACGTTTTCCTGCAAACGCGCGCGCGCACACGTACTTCGGCGGGCGCCCACGTCCTCTGTCTCACCAACAGACACAGACATTTACACTTCTAGGCCAGGAAAGCGCTAACCAGGGCCCTGTGACTCTACGCAGGTTCCAGAACACGCCTTCTACATTTGTTACTGAACCGATCAGCGAACACAGACAAACGTGCCAACACTTAAGTCTACTGGCTGGACTTCATCTCCATGGCAACAAGCATGGAAGGTGAGACATCGCTGTCTGCGAAGTAACTTTCTTAAAACTAAACTGAGTCCAATTTTGTACCTAGGCAAAGAGTTGATTCCAGAAGGAACTGTGAAGAGCCACAACAATGTGCCAGTGAATAATGAGTAGTACCTACTGTGGCAACTCTTCAGCTAAGATGAGTGTCAACGAAGTATCAGCTTTCTCATTGACTCTGGAGCAAAAAACTGGCTTTGCTTTTGTTGGGATTTTGTGTATCTTCTTGGGACTTCTTATTATCCGATGCTTCAAAATCCTGCTAGACCCATATAGTAGCATGCCTTCCTCTACATGGGAAGATGAAGTTGAAGAGTTTGATAAAGGGACATTTGAATATGCACTCGCGTGAGAGTTCCAGCTATATGGTTTTTATGGTTGTGCCATCGGGACACATTCTGGATACAATTGTAACTACCTTGAGGGTGTGGGAGAGAGGCTCATTTTGTTCAGTGAATTCAATAAACATCTGTGACTAATTTCTTCACCATGCTGTGTAAATGATAAACTATTGTTGGGATTCCTCACTTTCCTCTGTTCCCACTTAGAGGTTTCCAATGAATAGAGCATAAGGATGGCTGCCGCCATGTTTACCATCTTTATTCTTATCTTGAACAACTGCCTTGAATTTCTGCTTCCTTTCTTGTGCTAATAAACTGTGCCAAAGGCATCTTGCTCTCTCCCCTCTGAAAAGCCCAGGCATCCCCTCCACATTCCTGACTCAGACCCCTTTAGCTTTAGTGAGTCAGGTCTTAAACAGAGAATTTAGTCCAAAGAATAATCAAAATATTATTTGTCTAATAATAACCATAGGCCCAAAAGGTTCACAGGTGAAAAAATATCTCAAAAATCTAACACCCAAAGCCTACAAGTAGTCACAGGCCCTAAAGCTCCCCAAATTTCACAGAGCCCTGACCCTCCTATCTCTTCTGTTTGTCGAATCTCTTGCAGTAAAATCCCATAGCTTGGAATCCAAACCAGATCTGCCTCATACTGATGCTCCCTCCCCTACCCCTTGCATAAATAGAATTTAAAAGGGAGTTTCCAGCATGACCTAGTGGAAAGAGTACTCTAAGCAGAAACAAAGACAGTCTCAGCTGTGCCACCAGTAGAGCTATGCTCTAATGGGTAAGTCATCTAATCTCTGTGAGCTTCAGTGAAGAGTAGTGTTAACATCCTTTTCAATTCTAGTGCCCTATGAATGCTACAAATGTATCTGAAAACCCAGAGATCTGAAATGAATGAGGATTTAAGATATCATGAAAAGTTTTTCAGATTAGGAGCCTAAACTCAGAGATTTGAATTCTAATGTTAGCTTAGCCAAGAACTAGCTTTATGACCTAGAAAGTTACCTAAAGGGAACCTATATTGCACAACAAGAATTAAGAAACCCATCCTGCATGTCTTCAGCAATATTGAGAGGGCCAATTAGATATAATGAATGTGAAAGCATTTTGTAAACCATAAAACAGTATCTAAACATACCTTGCTATCAATATTTATTGTCCTCATCAGTAGCAGTAATAGAGATTCTCAAACCCTAAGAAGCAATGGCTTAGTGTAAATTATTCAATCTCTCTAGTATTTCATTCTCTTCAATTGAGAAATAAAAAGATAAAATTATATAGTTCTAAATTCTTTCCAACTACAAACTTCTGACTCTCTATGAGTCAGAATGGAGGAACATAGCAGGAGATAAATACAAAAATATTTATGTCCTTTGAAAACACAGAACTGCAAAACATACCATGAAGGAACAAGACTAATATTACCAAGAGGTAGCACTAAGTTAGTTACTTTCAATTTATTTGATACTCTTATAAATTCTTTGAGTTGGAGACTACTATTTCCATTTTATTTTTAATCTTAATTTTGCAGAAGAGAAACTGAAGCTAAGAGAAATTAACTAGCTTCCCAAGGTCACCATAGCTAGGGAATGGTTATGTTAGGGATTGAACTTGGGCAGTTTGATTTCTGCTGTATCCCTAGACACTGTCCTCAACACTTCTACATAGCTTATAGGCATGGTTACTGCTCAGGTCTATGGAATTCCAAAACCAGCTGTCTCTGTGAGATTCCTTGATGCTTTCCATCTCATAATAGATTTAGAACATATCTGTTATTAGCTATGGATCTTCTGGACCAAATCCTCACCTCAAGGAGGCTCTCTGTACCCCAGTTGGTTCAAGAGTGTAGGCCTGGTACACCTCATAGCCAGTTAGTAACTTGGCCCAAGAACAGGCCACTGGGCCAAGTTCAACTGAACATACTGAAAATTGTGTGTGCCAGGAAACTAGGTCTCTTTGTTGACCAAGGCTTTTAAAGTACCAGATGTTTCATTTGTCTCCCAGAGAAGACACCCACCAAGACCCTCCATTTTGATGACTAGAACAAACCAAGGCCAGATCTTTATTTCAAAGGAAGAAAGACCTCTACAACCAAGAAAACTTTATGAAATATGAGCATTGTTTCTGGAAGTTCAACTCCCATAAGCTTTTCAAGTATATTAACTCTACCATAATATTATTTCCAAATCCACTAAAGAAAAATTCTATTAACCAAAAGTGTCTTCATCTGTGGTTTTTATTTGTGGTCT